AGATTTATAGTTATTTAGTGAACCTGGAGATAGTTTACTATTCTTTCAGAGTCTAGGTTTCTAATCCATGCTATACCCCAGTTTACTAAATTTCCCTCGTTTCTCTAGATTGATCCGCTGATTTTTGGCCAGCTGATTTTTGGTTTTTGGTTTTAATAACTGATTGATTCTTTCTTGTCTGTGAACTTCTCGAGGAGAGAATCTTGGAGCCTGCTGGTGGCCAAACAGGAGGCTGAGAAGATTGAAAATAGGCTGAAATTTACATGAACTGTCAGCATTTATTGCCCAAACAGAGTGTTAGAGAACTCGTTGTTAAGTTAAAATATATTGCATATCATCATACTCCAACTGTAGCCAAATCCGAGACTGGCAGAATCACCTGCATCATTTCGAGGTATATTTAAGAAAAATACAAAGGAGATAGTGATTTGTGGGAAAAGCCCCATATTTGGTAGCTGAAGGCCCAGATTTGAATCTAGGTGGTTCCTGTTTATACTGCATTTGTAACCTTGAATAAGGCTTTAACTTTAGTTTTCTTAAGGGAAAAATGTTTCTTGAATGCTTGTTTTGGGAGTTAAATGAAAGAATGCAAGTATTAATAGAAGCAATTAGCACAGTTACTGGCACAAAGGAGGTACTTGATAAATGTCTGAATCTAAGTCAATTGATTTTTTGGTGTAAAGCAACAAAATTATGCTTTAATGAGGGTAGTACAGTTCTACAAAAGCAAACAAGTCAGACTTTACGTGTTTCATAAACTGACAGGGAAAACCTAGCAAGAATTTTTAATGCCTAGATAATTTATGGAAAAGTATAACTTGTTTTTTCTTAGGTATTTTCTTTAAGCACTTTATTGAATGTTTTTTATGAAGAAATCTTTAATTAAATCACTGGCTTGCTAGCTTTTCCCATCAAATCTAAATCTTCTGTTAAAAATATATAATAAACTCAGACATAGAATATGTGGTGTGGTATTTGGAATGTCATCTTCACTTATTTTTATGAGAATTTTTTTTTTTTTTTAGTTTTAATGCTATATCAGATTTAAGTTGCAGCTTATATTTTTTCTTTAAACCTATTTGCTTTAATTGCCTTTCACAAAAGAATTAATAATGTATATGGCAGATGATAAAGGTAAAATTTAGAGTAGTCATTCCAGAATAATCATGAGTGTATGAAAGCAGAAATTTTCCCAGTAATGAGTTTGTTCACATGAGCATGAAACAAGTATCTTGGTAAGTATCCAAAAAAAGCACAGCTGTGGATTTATCCTTTTGGAGTAACTATAAAACAAGGGTGGAGATTTTAAATAAATGAATTTTTTCCAAGAGTATATTTCATTATGTGTGCCAGATCAAATTAATTATACAGCAGAGCTGAATTTTTGAATATGTTCTAAGCATATGTCAGTTTCTCAAAGATATTTCCGTAGACCACCCCGGCCTGAAGAGCACCACCCGAGTTATCCTGTCCTCTTTGTTTTTTCATGTTTCTTTCTTCCCACTGCCCCTGAGGTTTTCTTATTCATTTATGTAGCTATTTGTTTATTTTTGCTGCTGTGAGATTAGGAACTTTTTCTATCTTGATCCATTCTCTTTCCCCAGTATCTTATAGTGCTTACTACTTGTGAATGAAGAAACAAACTGGGTTTTATTTTATAGTACTCTATAAAATGGGGTCCTCATGTGTAACAGTATATAATGTTTATGTCCATTTTCTCGAACTTGAAGAATTTTTGTAGCTAAAACCAATTATGTCTATATACACACCTATATGTGAAATTCTTAGAACAGTGCCTGATTCATATTAAGTAGTCAATAAATGCTACCAATTATGAATAAAACCATTTGCTTTTATAATATATGATTTGCATTTTACTTGATCCTGAGTTACTATGATGTATGTTTGGACTTTATTTGATAATGAATCCTTAGTTGAAATGCCACCCCTAATTATTTCTTCATTTTCAGAAATACGTGGCATCAAAAGACAGACTTCTGGTGTTGAGGATATATTTTCTGTTAGGGACTTTTTAGGGGTGAAAATGTAAAATAGGATTCCTGAATTTATACATTTGTTTAAAATTGTATCTTTTAGATACTTGGTATGATGGGGTAAAAAGACATGGCATAATTACAGATGCCAGTTGATGCAATGCCTTAGTGTGTTTATTTCAGTTGATAAGCTTTACTGCTGGTTCAGATTACAATTTTGTAAGGTGAAGTGTATCACTTTTAACCCCCCTTTGTTTAGATTTTCATTGATTTTATTAAGAAAACCAGATCATCTTTCTCCTACGATTTATTCTTTCAGGAAACAAAGCTATGTCCTGGGCCAACCCCATGGAGAATATTGTCACCCTTTCATGCCTGTTGGTACCAAAAGAAAAGTTGTCACATGGATGCCTAAGTAGATAATATCTTATTAAAATGAGAAATGCATAAGCTAGAGAAAAGCATTTCCTACTGTGTAGACGATAGTCCTAATGTGAGGCCAGCTATTTCTTTCTCTACTGTGTAGACCGATAGTCCTAATGTGAGGCCAGCTATTTCTTTCTCTGCAATAGCAGGAGTTGTGGGGTGAGAGGAGGTTTAATCTTTATAAAGCCATCTGGTGATGAATCAGCCAGCCAATTGCCAGACCATAAGGATAGACTGCCCTTAACATGTGTTTTAGCTCAAGTAATTGTATACACTGACTATCATTTATAGAATAATGATTTTTTCTCAGGCTTAATAATCTGAGTAAACCAGTTTCTTTTTATGGGTGATATGGTGCACTATTTTGTAGTTCTCTTGTTATACTGTCATATATCAAGTGCACTTACTTATTATTGCCTGTCTCAACTTAAGTATTATAGTAATTAACATCATTCAGACCCCTCTTGCCATCATTCCTCGATTTGAATGATATGTGAATAGGAACAACGTTTTAAAATATATATATATATATATATATATATTTTTTTTTTGAGATGGAGTCTTGCTCTGTTGCCCAGTCTGGAGTACAGTGGCGTGATCTTGGCTCACTGTAAGCTCCGCCTCCTGGGTTCACACCATTCTCCTGCCTCAGCCTCCTAATTAGCTGGGACTACAGGCGCCTGCCACCACAATCGGCTAATTTTTTGTATTTTTAATAGAGACAGGGTTTCACCATGTTAGCCAGGATGGTCTTGATCTCCTGACCTCGTGATCTGCCCGCCTCGGCCTCCCAAAGTGCTGGGATTACAGGCGTGAGCCACCGCGCCTGGCCTGAAATATTTTTAAAAAGCAGTAAAATGTATGTAATTTTAAACCTGTGTAGTGAAGCTGTGTGCTCTGCTCAATAGCTGCAGAGTTTTTCTTTGTTTCATGTTTATTTAGAATGTAAAACTTAGATATTTACATTTTAGTCCATTAAATCATGAAAAGAACTCTGATTTAGCAGGAAAGTCAGTTTTTAAAGTTAATGATAGCTTTAAATGTAAATGTAATGATAGTTCCATGTAAATGGAACTGTGATGCTGGGCCAGTGTTCACATCCATCTGACACCCAAGTGTCTGAGCTTTCAACTTTTCTCAGATTGCTAGTGAAAACAGCTTTATGTGACAAAAAGATAAAGAATAAGAAAGAGACAACCGAAGAGGACTATAACTAGGATTTTTTAATGGCTAGATTGAATTGCTGTCAAAGGTTAGATGATTAATTTCACCTCCTGCCCCTGGAAATTTCTAGGTTATCCTCACTTCAAGACTTGTAGCAGCTCCAAAGCTACTCATTCATTGAAAAATAGCTTGTCAAATGCTCACTGTAGATGAAACATTGGGGTAGGCTCAAGGGATACAAAGATGAAAAAGTGTCTCTGTATTTCAGCTCTGTGCTGGTTTAGAATGATACCATCCCTACCGTCACCATCCATGTCTGGAGTAATGACAACCTCCTGTTGTTCTAGTAACACCCTAGGTTTATCTCTGTCATGGCATCTACTACCATTCCCTGCAGTAGTGAGTTCCTTGAGGCAAGATATTTTTGTTTGTTTTATCTTTATGTGTCCTTGATCCTCAGAGTGTCTGGATTCCGCAGGCTTCTCAATAGCTGTTGAAAGAAGGGAGGAATGGAGGAAGACAGTTTTGCTGCCTTCAAAGAGCTCATCAACTTGAGGTGTAATCATATCGTTACAGTATAGAATTATTTTCTCCAGTAAAATTTGGATTCACCTTTATAGACTTGGCCAGGAAGTATATATTCTGAACCAGGGAAAGAAATGCTAAAAACCAAATTGACAAAGTAGACAGATGGAAGACCAACAACATCTGCATTAAGAAGTTGAGTAAATGGGAGATTTAATAATCCACATGAACGTATATTTTTCTTCATGTTTCTCTTCAGGATGACGTAGCTTTGCCAAAGACTTAGAAGCTAAGCAGAAAATGAGCTTAACATCCTGGTTTTTGGTGAGCAGTGGAGGCACTCGCCACAGGCTGCCACGAGAAATGATTTTTGTTGGAAGAGATGACTGTGAGCTCATGTTGCAGGTAATTGTGTCAAGCTTCTCTATATGTGTTTATTATATTTATTAACTGACAACATTCCTTTCAGTCTCGTAGTGTGGATAAGCAACACGCTGTCATCAACTATGATGCGTCTACGGATGAGCATTTAGTGAAGGATTTGGGCAGCCTCAATGGGGTAAGTCAATGGTTTATTTTTTGTCTTGTTTGGTAACCTAACATCTTTTTTTGTTTCCTTGTAGACTTTTGTGAATGATGTAAGGATTCCGGAACAGACTTATATCACCTTGAAACTTGAAGATAAGCTGAGATTTGGATATGATATCCTTAAATGGTTTTATGTACTTATTAAATTGAGGTTATATTCTTCCTTAGCCCCGTTTACATACAAATCTTTTCACTGTAGTACAAGGAGAAATGAGGGTCCCTGAAGAAGCTCTTAAGGTAACAGTTTTTACTTAACTTCTTTTGCAAATATGTTTCACTTCCATTTTTAAATGTTTTATAGCATGAGAAGTTTACCATTCAGCTTCAGTTGTCCCAAAAATCTTCAGAATCAGAATTATCCAAATCTGCAAGTGCCAAAAGCATAGATTCAAAGGTAGCAGACGCTGCTACTGAAGTGCAGCACAAAACTACTGAAGCACTGAAATCCGAGGAAAAAGCCATGGGTAAGCTGGCCTCTCTCGAAAGACCATCTTTAGCTTTAGACAGATTTTTCCCACCTCTTTCCAGATATTTCTGCTATGCCCCGTGGTACTCCATTATATGGGCAGCCGTCATGGTGGGGGGATGATGAGGTGGATGAAAAAAGAGCTTTCAAGACAAATGGCAAACCTGAAGAAAAAAACCATGAAGCTGGAACATCAGGTAAAAAAATCTCAGTCACTGTGACATTAAGTTATTTTGAATTTTCTCTTATTTTTCTCATTAGGGTGCGGCATAGATGCCAAGCAAGTTGAGGAACAATCTGCAGCTGCAAATGAAGAAGTACTTTTTCCTTTCTGTAGGGAACCAAGTTATTTTGAAATCCCTACAAAAGAATTCCAGCAACCATCACAAATAACAGAAAGCACTATTCATGAAATCCCAACAAAAGACACGCCAAGTTCCCATATAACAGGTGCAGGGCATGCTTCATTTACCATTGAATTTGATGACAGTACCCCAGGGAAGGTAACTATTAGAGACCATGTGACAAAGTTTACTTCTGATCAGCGCCACAAGTCCAAGAAGTCTTCTCCTGGAACTCAAGACTTGCTGGGGATTCAAACAGGAATGATGGCACCCGAAAACAAAGTTGCTGACTGGCTAGCACAAAACAACCCTCCTCAAATGCTATGGGAAAGAACAGAAGAGGATTCTAAAAGCATTAAAAGTGATGTTCCAGTGTACTTGAAAAGGTTGAAAGGTAAAGTGATTTGATCATTCAGAACTTCCTACTTCTCTATTGTGTGTTTTCTTTTTGTATCCAGGAAATAAACATGATGATGGTACGCAAAGTGATTCAGAGAACGCTGGGGCTCACAGGCGCTGTAGCAAACGTGCAACTCTTGAGGAACACTTAAGACGCCACCATTCAGAACACAAAAAGCTACAGAAGGTCCAGGCTACTGAAAAGCATCAAGACCAAGCTGTTGTAAGTCAAACTGCTTTTATGATTGCATTCTTTGATGAAGACAATCCCAGAAAAAGAAGGTCGTATTCTTTTACTCAAAGTGCGGGAATCTTGTGTCAGGAAACTACATATTCAACACCACATACAAAACTTGAGAAAGCAAAGTCTCCAACAGCAGATGCCAAAGTGGTTTCTTTGTCTTTACAGACTAGCTCTGCGCATCACAGAGGGGGGCATGGTGTTCCACATGGGAAATTGTTAAAACAGAAATCAGAGGAGCCATCGGTGTCAATACCCTTCCTACAAACTGCATTATTAAGAAGTTCAGGGAGTCTTGGGCACAGACCAAGCCAGGAGATGGATAAAATGTTAAAAAATCAAGCAACTTCTGCTACTTCTGAAAAGGATAATGATGATGACCAAAGTGACAAGGGTACTTATACCATTGAGTTAGAGAATCCCAACAGTGAGGAAGTGGAAGCAAGAAAAATGATTGACAAGGTAAATAATTGAAATTTGAGTGTGATCTTAGTGTTTTCATTTATAAAATAATTTTTCCCTCTAGGTGTTTGGAGTAGATGACAATCAGGATTATAATAGGCCTGTTATCAACGAAAAACATAAAGATCTAATAAAAGATTGGGCTCTCAGTTCTGCTGCAGCAGTAATGGAAGAAAGAAAACCACTGACTACATCTGGATTTCACCACTCAGAGGTATACATCTCTTCTGTGTACCTATTTGAATGCATGATTTTGTTTTCTTATTTTTCTCCTTTAGGAAGGCACATCTTCATCTGGAAGCAAACGTTGGGTTTCACAGTGGGCTAGTTTGGCTGCCAATCATACAAGGCATGATCAAGAAGAAAGGATAATGGAATTTTCTGCACCTCTTCCTTTAGAGAATGGTATTCTCTTTCTCTCTTTCATTCTTTATCCCTCAATTCCTTCTTTGTGGTTTTTATTTCATAGAGACAGAGATCAGTGAGTCTGGCATGACAGTGAGAAGTACTGGCTCTGCAACTTCCTTGGCTAGCCAGGGAGAGAGAAGGAGACGAACTCTTCCCCAGCTTCCAAATGAAGAAAAGTCTCTTGAGAGCCACAGAGCAAAGGTTGTAACACAGAGGTCAGAGATAGGAGAAAAACAAGACACAGAACTTCAGGAGAAAGAAACACCTACACAGGTATACCAGAAAGATAAACAAGATGCTGACAGACCCTTGAGTAAAATGAACAGGGCAGTAAATGGAGAGACTCTCAAAACTGGTGGAGATAATAAAACCCTACTTCACTTAGGCAGCTCTGCTCCTGGAAAAGAGAAAAGTGAAACTGATAAGGAAACTTCTTTGGTAAAGCAAACATTAGCAAAACTTCAACAACAAGAACAAAGGGAGGAGGCTCAGTGGACACCTACTAAATTGTCTTCCAAAAATGTTTCAGGTCAGACAGATAAATGTAGGGAGGAAACTTTTAAACAAGAATCACAACCTCCAGAAAAAAATTCAGGACATTCTACAAGCAAAGGAGACAGAGTGGCACAAAGTGAGAGCAAGAGAAGAAAAGCTGAGGAAATTCTGAAAAGTCAGACTCCAAAGGGAGGAGACAAGAAGGAATCCTCCAAGTCATTAGTGCGACAAGGGAGCTTCACTATAGAAAAACCCAGCCCAAACATACCCATAGAACTTATTCCCCATATAAATAAACAGACTTCCTCTACTCCTTCTTCTTTAGCATTAACATCTGCAAGTAGAATACGAGAAAGAAGTGAGTCTTTGGATCCTGATTCTAGTATGGACACAACCCTTATTCTAAAAGACACAGAAGCAGTAATGGCTTTTCTAGAAGCTAAACTACGTGAAGATAATAAAACTGATGAAGGACCAGATACTCCCAGTTATAATAGAGACAATTCTATTTCACCAGAATCTGATGTAGATACAGCTAGTACAATCAGTCTGGTTACTGGAGAAACTGAAAGAAAGTCAACCCAAAAGCGAAAGAGTTTCACTAGCCTCTATAAAGATAGGTGTTCCACAGGTTCTCCTTCCAAAGATGTTACAAAATCATCATCTTCAGGTGCTAGGGAAAAAATGGAAAAGAAAACAAAAAGTCGTTCCACAGATGTGGGTTCAAGAGCAGATGGTCGTAAATTTGTTCAGTCCAGTGGGAGAATAAGACAGCCCTCAGTAGACTTAACAGATGATGACCAAACCTCTAGTGTACCTCATTCTGCCATCTCTGATATTATGTCATCTGATCAAGAAACTTACTCTTGTAAACCTCATGGACGGACTCCACTTACCTCAGCTGATGAGCATGTACATTCCAAACTGGAAGGAAGTAAAGTAACGAAATCTAAGACTTCTCCGGTGGTATCTGGTTCATCTAGTAAATCAACCACCCTTCCAAGGCCACGACCTACCAGGACTTCCCTCTTGCGCAGAGCACGACTTGGTGAAGCTTCAGACAGTGAACTTGCTGATGCTGACAAAGCATCTGTTGCTTCTGAAGTATCCACAACAAGTTCTACATCAAAACCTCCCACAGGAAGGCGTAACATCTCTCGGATTGATTTATTGGCTCAGCCTCGTAGAACACGACTTGGCTCACTGTCAGCTCGTAGTGACTCTGAAGCAACAATTTCTAGAAGTAGTGCCTCTTCGAGGACCGCAGAAGCCATCATTAGAAGTGGAGCCAGACTAGTACCATCAGATAAATTTTCTCCTAGAATTAGAGCTAACAGTATCTCTCGACTCTCAGACTCCAAGGTCAAAAGTATGACCTCAGCTCATGGCTCTGCTTCAGGTAAATTGGATCCAGATTTCTAATAGCATTAGTAATTCTTTTTTTAATAATTAAACTAATTTAGTAAATTCAAGATGGAGGCGCTTTCCTACTGATTATGCTTCCACCTCAGAAGATGAATTTGGATCAAACCGTAATTCCCCTAAACATACCCGTCTACGTACTTCTCCAGCCCTGAAAACCACTCGCTTGCAGAGCGCTGGATCAGCAATGCCTACTAGTTCTTCATTCAAACACCGGATTAAAGAGCAGGAAGACTACATCCGAGATTGGACTGCTCATCGAGAAGAGATAGCCAGGTTGGTTTTCAGGACTTATCTTTAAGAATTCAGGATTAAACTTCTTTTCTAAAATTATTACCAGGATCAGCCAAGATCTTGCTCTCATTGCTCGGGAGATCAACGATGTAGCAGGAGAGATAGATTCAGTGACTTCATCAGGCACTGCCCCTAGTACCACAGTAAGCACTGCTGCCACCACCCCTGGCTCTGCCATAGACACTAGAGAAGAGGTAGGAGATCTTCATGGAGAAATGCATAAGGTTCTTTCTTTTCTTTATTTCTTTTGCTTTTAGTTCTCATAAAGGTTTGCTTTCGTCCCATTAGTTGGTTGATCGTGTTTTTGATGAAAGCCTCAACTTCCGAAAGATTCCTCCATTAGTTCATTCCAAAACACCAGAAGGAAACAACGGTCGATCTGGTGATCCAAGACCTCAAGCAGCAGAGCCTCCCGATCACTTAACAATTACAAGGCGGAGAACCTGGAGCAGGGATGAAGTAAGTAAACTATAAATTTTAACATGTGGCAGTTAATATCTACTTTTTTCTTTGGCTGTTTCAGGTCATGGGAGATAATCTGCTGCTGTCATCCGTCTTTCAGTTCTCTAAGAAGATAAGACAATCTATAGATAAGACAGCTGGAAAGATCAGGTACATGTACATATAGCTTTAACTTTAATATCAAAGTTATATGCTTATGTTTTTTGATTTATAGAATATTATTTAAAGACAAAGATCGGAATTGGGATGACATAGAAAGCAAATTAAGAGCCGAAAGTGAAGTCCCTATTGTGAAAACCTCAAGCATGGTATAGTAATTTTTCTTGAAGATTAAAACATTTAGGCTAATTTTTGTTATTGCTTTCCCTGCAGGAGATTTCTTCTATCTTACAGGAACTGAAAAGAGTAGAAAAGCAGCTGCAAGGTAAATTTACTACTGAATTAAGTATAAAGAGCATCTAAAATTATTTCCTTTTCCCGCCCTTTAGCAATCAATGCTATGATTGATCCTGATGGAACTTTGGAGGCTCTGAACAACATGGGATTTCCCAGTGCTATGTTGCCATCTCCACCGAAACAGAAGTCCAGCCCTGTGAATAACCACCACAGCCCGGGTCAGACACCAACACTTGGCCAACCAGAAGCTAGGGCTCTTCATCCTGCTGCTGTTTCAGCCGCAGCTGAATTTGAGAATGCTGAATCTGAGGCTGATTTCAGTATACATTTCAATAGATTCAACCCCGATGGGGAAGAGGAAGATGTTACAGTACAAGAATGACTTTCTCTTGATTGTTGAAAAATCATTACCTGTGGAATGGCTAGGAATATTGGAAGCAGCATAGTGTTGATGTACGCAAAACAAGACAGCTTGGTCAGCTACAATCTTGGAATCCCTGTCTTCTTAATTTTATTTATTTATTTTTGACGTATAATGTAGTATATCAATCCTTTCAAACTATTTAGATAACCACTTGATGCACAAATAGGAAAAAGCAGATTGTGGCAGTGTCGCCTTTTGTGGTTTTATGATTTTCAAATTGAATTTAATGATTACACCCTTTCCCTTCATAGATCTTTTTTCTTTTTTTTAAGCCATGCTGTGACCTACAAGCAAACTAAATAGCCAACATTTCTGAACCCCTAAGTCTCCTGTGCCAAGCTGCTCCCTGAAATGGACTTCTTCATCTGTACAGATTTGTTAAACCATTCTATTTGCTTCTTAATAATAGGATTTATATTAGTACTCATTACCATTGGACACAATGACATAAGTACTCTCCACAGTAAAGCAGACCTTTCACAACAGTCACTCTGTGTCCTAAAATTTTCCAACATAGATGTGATTTATATAACTTTGTTGATACGTAAATTGTCTTGGGGTTTACGGAAATTAACTATTATGTTTGCACTAAGATTTGCTGGGAGTGGTAGGTGGACATATCTATATATCAATAAGGACTAACCGTCTTTTTTGTACATAGGAGATTGATAATACTGTATTTGTTTTAAGCCCACAGTGTTTTACTCCACTTTCAAAAAGATCAATTTGGCACTTTTTTTCATTTTTTTTAATGGAAATAAGATTTGGTCTCTCATTTTAGGTTAAATGATAACTAGAAAGATTAAACTAGACAGATAGTTTAGGTGGAGTATATTTTTAAAACTCAGAACATGTATATTGGTCCTGTGTTACCAAGTTTATATGTGACAGTTGAAAAAGAAATTCCCTTGAAATGATCATGAGGTTAAAATTTTCTTCATTAGGGGACTTGGAGAACCAGTAGTCGTAAGATTAGTTGATAGTTTCACTCCCAAGCAATGAATTGCTTCTGTGTGTTTCCCTGTAGGACTCAATAGTAAATGCTGTCTGTCTTACACATTTATAAGGACCCTGCAAGACGACGACAAAGGCCTTTGGCCTGTGCTACTAAACAAGAAGCCTATGAAAAATTTCTTCTTTAAACTTGTTTTTTCTCTTTCCAGTAAGTTCACATTTGGATAATTTTAAAAAGAAAAGTAATTACCTTTGTGTTTCCAGAACACTATAATTGGGGTGTATCTTAATTCAGTTAAATATTATTAGTAGACCTGGATTTTCCCCCTTGACCCCATCAGTCTATAAAGGTTAAACTGCAACTTTTATGAAATGGTCTTTAATATTTCCACAATAATCCTGTGCTATATTTGTTTTAAGAAACAAAGTAACTCTATACACTTCAAGACTTTACAGGATTTTTTAAATCCTGTATTGTTGGATCAATTAATAAAGATGCAAAAAAACTTTATAGAGATGTAAAAACAAAACTATAATGGATCTCCTATTTTTCTTTAAATACAAAAAAAAAAAGGTAAATGAACTATTCTCCTTGTAAAGCTAAATTCCCCATTCTGTCTAATAAAGGAAGACTGAAAAAAGGTTTTAAAGAACATAAATGGAAAGATACAAATGCTTTGAAGGAATAAACGAAATGTTAAAACAGGGTCAATCCATTTGAAGAAAAAGTTGGACAAAATAATCAGCATTGCTCCCTCTTTTATTTAATATTTGGGTACTGATTATATCCACATGGAAGTAGAAGGTAAGGAGTTTAGGAAAATACTAGAATCTACTCTGCTTACATTCTTGTTTAAGTGTTTACACAGTTTGGTTCAATTATAAACATTTGGCCTTTTACTATGTTATTTTTATTTTGTATGAATACATTATCCTCCTTATTTATTTTTGTTACATTTATTACTTATGTTATTTTGTTATGCATTTACAACTCCATTTTTAAATAAAGTGTTTCTGGAACTTTATACAATGATTGTATATTTTATTTCTTTTACCA